GTCCTCAGGGGCTTCCTGGCCTGACCTTGATCCCATCATCCCCCTGTCCCCCAGAACTTCCTCAGGCTCTCTCCTGTTCCTCCTCCCCAAGGATGGGCATGTCTGCTGAGAAGTGTGGCCTAGATCCTGGAATTTTCCCGTCCAGCCAGACGAGATGTCTCCCAAGATTAGGAAGGAGGGTGCTGGGATAGCTGGGAGGATAGTGGGTGTGTGTGGGAGGGAGAGACAGGAGACAGGGAGGCAGGCATGACCAGGGAACCAAGAGAAAGGAGGCTGGGAGTGGGCTGGAGAGGCAGAGGGTCCCTTGGGTGAAGGAAGGGGGTGAGAAAGCAAGAGGGGACTGTCGAATGCGCCTGAGGATAAGTTACAATGAGAGGGAGATACTGTCACTCCACAGAAGGGGGAATGCTGCCGGTTTCTGGCTAGGTCCCTGTCCTGGGTAACACAAGAATGAGGAGCGACCTCAGAGAGAAGGTAGGGAGGCAGGCTAGGCAGTGAGAGAGGGTGGTGAGGGTTTGGGGGGCGCTGTGGGCCCAGGCAGGGGGAGATCGGCTGATGGACCTTTCCTGTACGTTGTCATCTTTAAAGACAAGTCTTCATCCTTCGGGCGGAACCGGGTCCTCGCTCACAGAGCGGTCCAGGCCTCAGGCCTAGCCTCTGCCCCTCCCTAGCCTGAGGCTCCCTTCCTGGGCTGGACACCGACCTCCTGGTCCAGCCGCCCTGTGGCCGCCAGCAGCGGGGGGCTCCGGGCCCGCCTCTCCTCCCCCTCTTCGCGCCCCCTGGTCCCTCCCCTCCCCCTCCCCCGCTCCCCCTTCCCCTCCCGCCCCTCCCTCCTCCCCTGCCCGGTCCCAGCCCCTCCCTCCCCTCCCCCACCCGCGATCCGGGCCGCTGCTGCTGGGTCGGACCCCCCGGGCTCAGCCCGGCCCCTCGCCGAGCTGCCGCCGCCGCCCCGTTTGCTGAGGAGGAGGCCCCCGGCCGGGGCGTCGGGCGCGGGGCATAAAACGGGCCGGAGCCGGCGCCCGGGGCAGTAGAGCCGCGTACGGCCCGGGTCAGCGCCCGCCCGCCCGCGCTCCTCCCGGCCGCTCCTCCCGCCCCGCCCGGCCCGGCGCCGACTCTGCGGCCGCCCGACGAGCCCCTCGCGGCACTGCCCCGGCCCCGGCCCCGGCCCCGGCCCCCTCCCGCCGCACCGCCCCCGGCCCGGCCCTCCGCCCTCCGCACTCCCGCCTCCCTCCCTCCGCCCGCTCCCGCGCCCTCCTCCCTCCCTCCTCCCCAGCTGTCCCGTTCGCGTCATGCCGAGCCTCCCGGCCCCGCCGGCCCCGCTGCTGCTCCTCGGGCTGCTGCTGCTCGGCTCCCGGCCGGCCCGCGGCGCCGGCCCAGAGCCCCCCGTGCTGCCCATCCGTTCTGAGAAGGAGCCGCTGCCCGTTCGGGGAGCGGCAGGTAGGTGGGCGCCCGGGGGAGGCGCGGGCGGGGCAGCGGCCTCCAGCCAAGCCCGTCCCCGCAGGCTGCACCTTCGGCGGGAAGGTCTATGCCTTGGACGAGACGTGGCACCCGGACCTAGGGGAGCCATTCGGGGTGATGCGCTGCGTGCTGTGCGCCTGCGAGGCGGTGAGTGCACCCCGCGGCCGGCCCGGGCCCTGTCACTTGGGTTTCCCGCCTTTTCCGGGAGCAGCCTCAGTGGGGTCGCCGTACCAGGGGCCCTGGCAGGGTCAGCTGCAAGAACATCAAACCAGAGTGCCCAACCCCGGCCTGTGGGCAGCCGCGCCAGCTGCCGGGACACTGCTGCCAGACCTGCCCCCAGGGTAAGTCTTGCTCCGCCCTGCGGGGAGGGAGGTGAAGCCCGTGTTCTTACCCCCCCGCCCGCAGAGCGCAGCAGTTCGGAGCGGCAGCCGAGCGGCCTGTCCTTCGAGTATCCGCGGGACCCGGAGCATCGCAGTTATAGCGACCGCGGGGAGCCAGGCGCTGAGGAGCGGGCCCGTGGTGACGGCCACACGGGTAGGGGGCTGGCGAACAGCGGGGTTGTGGTTACAGTGCTCAGGCCATCTTCCTCCCGTCCCAGACTTCGTGGCGCTGCTGACAGGGCCGAGGTCGCAGGCGGTGGCACGAGCCCGAGTCTCGCTGCTGCGCTCTAGCCTCCGCTTCTCTATCTCCTACAGGCGGTGAGAAAGGGGAAGGAGCAAGGAGGGGTCAGCAGTCCGGCCTCACCCGACCTCTCATTCCCAGGCTGGACCGCCCTACCAGGATCCGCTTCTCAGACTCCAATGGCAGTGTCCTGTTTGAGCACCCTGCAGCCCCCACCCAAGATGGCCTGGTGAGATGATGCCATTTATGAGCACTTGCCCAGAGCGTAGGGCCTTCTTGTCTCTCTGCTCCAGGTCTGTGGGGTGTGGCGGGCAGTGCCTCGGTTGTCTCTGCGGCTCCTTAGGGCAGAACAGCTGCATGTGGCACTTGTGACACTCACTCACCCTTCAGGGGAGGTCTGGGGGCCTCTCATCCGGCACCGGGCCCTGGCTGCAGGTAGGGAGCAAAGAGCCCCGGGCGTGAAGTTCCTGACGGGCTCTCATCATCGTCCCTTCCCCAGAGACCTTCAGTGCCATCCTGACTCTAGAAGGCCCCCCACAGCAGGGCGTAGGGGGCATCACCCTGCTCACTCTCAGTGACACAGAGGACTCCTTGCATTTTTTGCTGCTCTTCCGAGGGCTGCTGGAACCCAGGAGTGGGGGTAAGTGGGATGGGGGCAAAACACGTGAGAAGGTTAGGGAGAGCACCTGTCTCAGAAAGGCCCACATGTGCGGCCTTGCAGGACTAACCCAGGTTCCCTTGAGGCTCCAGATTCTACACCAGGGGCAGCTACTGCGAGAACTTCAGGCCAATGTCTCAGCCCAGGTGAGTGGGGATCTGGCTCTCGCTGCCACCTGCTATTGCCCATCACACCCTGCTCTGTCCCCAGGAACCAGGCTTTGCTGAGGTGCTGCCCAACCTGACAGTCCAGGAGATGGACTGGCTGGTGCTGGGGGAGCTGCAGATGGCCCTGGAGTGGGCAGGCAGGCCAGGGCTGCGCATCAGTGGACACATTGCTGCCAGGAAGAGCTGCGACGGTGAGGCGGGGGGGGGGCCTGGTGCGCCGGGCAACCTAGCCTCACCTGTCTTGCCCCTCCGTAGTCCTGCAAAGTGTCCTTTGTGGGGCTGATGCCCTGATCCCAGTCCAGACGGGTGCTGCCGGCTCAGCCAGCCTCACGCTGCTAGGAAATGGCTCCCTGATCTATCAGGTAAGAGCCAGGGGCTGCAGAAGGTGGGGGAGCCACTTTGCCCTCCTCCATCCCTGCCCATCAGGTGCAAGTGGTAGGGACAAGCAGTGAGGTGGTGGCCATGACACTGGAGACCAAGCCTCAGCGGAGGGATCAGCGCACTGTCCTGTGCCACATGGCTGGACTCCAGCCAGGAGGACACACGGTGAGGGCTCCAGGTGGAGCTGGACCCCAGGGAGCTGAGAAGGCCTATCCTCCCCTGCCCCCAGGCCGTGGGTATCTGCCCTGGGCTGGGTGCCCGAGGGGCTCATATGCTGCTGCAGAATGAGCTCTTCCTGAACGTGGGCACCAAGGACTTCCCAGACGGAGAGCTTCGGGGGCACGTGGCTGCCCTGCCCTACTGTGGGCATAGCGCCCGCCATGACAGTGAGTGTCCTTAGGGGTCTGTCTGCCCTTTGTCACCTGTCATCTCTCCTCTGTCTGGACCCAGCGCTGCCCGTGCCCCTAGCAGGAGCCCTGGTGCTACCCCCTGTGAAGAGCCAAGCAGCAGGGCACGCCTGGCTTTCCTTGGATACCCACTGTCACCTGCACTATGAAGTGCTGCTGGCTGGGCTTGGTGGCTCAGAACAAGGCACTGTCACTGCCCACCTCCTTGGGCCTCCTGGAACGCCAGGGCCTCGGCGGCTGCTGAAGGGATTCTATGGCTCAGAGGTAAGGATGTGATGGTAGGCGGCAGCTTGGAATTATTCCTATCCATTGTCCTGTCTATGTGCAGGCCCAGGGTGTGGTGAAGGACCTGGAGCCGGAACTGCTGCGGCACCTGGCAAAAGGCATGGCCTCCCTGATGATCACCACCAAGGGTAGCCCCAGAGGGGAGCTCCGAGGGCAGGTAGGTGGCGAGTGTGGGCAGTGGGGGCAGTGCCAGCGCTGCCTCAGTTGGCCTCTCCTCCCAGGTGCACATAGCCAACCAATGTGAGGTTGGCGGACTGCGCCTGGAGGCGGCCGGGGCCGAGGGGGTGCGGGCGCTGGGGGCTCCGGATACAGCCTCTGCTGCGCCGCCTGTGGTGCCTGGTCTCCCGGCCCTAGCGCCCGCCAAACCTGGTGGTCCTGGGCGGCCCCGAGACCCCAACACATGCTTCTTCGAGGGGCAGCAGCGCCCCCACGGGGCTCGCTGGGCGCCCAACTACGACCCGCTCTGCTCACTCTGCACCTGCCAGGTAGGAGGTCCTGGAAGGGCACACTGGGTCCTACTCCCGTCAATGCCTCTGCTCCTCTCTGCAGAGACGAACGGTGATCTGTGACCCGGTGGTGTGCCCACCGCCCAGCTGCCCACACCCGGTGCAGGCTCCCGACCAGTGCTGCCCTGTTTGCCCTGGTGAGTTCCCCGCAGGGGAGTGGAGGGAGGAGTCTCTGCTTTCACCATTTCTTTGGCTCCACAGAGAAACAAGATGTCAGAGACTTGCCAGGGCTGCCAAGGAGCCGGGACCCAGGAGAGGGTGAGCTGGAAGGGTGCGTGCAGGGTGGGAGGACTAATGGCTGCTGGGCCCTGTTCCCCACCAGGCTGCTATTTTGATGGTGACCGGAGCTGGCGGGCAGCGGGTACGCGGTGGCACCCCGTTGTGCCCCCCTTTGGCTTAATTAAGTGTGCTGTCTGCACCTGCAAGGTATGGCCACCCAATCTTCTCTGGTGCCATAACCTGACACTCCTTGCTCAATGGATCCCTACAGGGGGGCACTGGAGAGGTGCACTGTGAGAAGGTGCAGTGTCCCCGGCTGGCCTGTGCCCAGCCTGTGCGTGTCAACCCCACCGACTGCTGCAAACAGTGTCCAGGTGAGAGAGGTGGCTGAGCACTGAGGCCTCACTGGGCTGATCCTTTCTCTTTCCCTCTCAACAGTGGGGTCGGGGGCCCACCCCCAGCTGGGGGACCCCATGCAGGCTGATGGGCCCCGGGGCTGCCGTTTTGCTGGGCAGTGGTTCCCAGAGAGTCAGAGCTGGCACCCCTCAGTGCCCCCTTTTGGAGAGATGAGCTGTATCACCTGCAGATGTGGGGTAAGTGGGGAGCAGAGGCTTGTGTGAGGTGGGGACACTCAGTGTCTGCTCTGTCTTGTACCAGGCAGGGGTGCCTCACTGTGAGCGGGATGACTGTTCACTGCCACTGTCCTGTGGCTCGGGGAAGGAGAGTCGATGCTGTTCCCGCTGCACGGCCCACCGGCGGCGTAAGTGAGGGAGTCCAGGGTCAGCAGCTGTGCTCCTCCAACATTCCCTCCCTTCTGTCTCCAGCAGCCCCAGAGACCAGAACTGATCCAGAGCTGGAGAAAGAAGCCGAAGGCTCTTAGGGAGCAGCCAGAGGGCCAAGTGACCAAGAGGATGGGGCCTGAGCTGGGGAAGGGGTGGCATCGAGGACCTTCTTGCATTCTCCTGTGGGAAGCCCAGTGCCTTTGCTCCTCTGTCCTGCCTCTACTCCCACCCCCACTACCTCTGGGAACCACAGCTCCACAAGGGGGAGAGGCAGCTGGGCCAGACCGAGGTCACAGCCACTCCAAGTCCTGCCCTGCCACCCTCGGCCTCTGTCCTGGAAGCCCCACCCCTTTCCTCCTGTACATAATGTCACTGGCTTGTTGGGATTTTTAATTTATCTTCACTCAGCACCAAGGGCCCCCGACACTCCACTCCTGCTGCCCCTGAGCTGAGCAGAGTCATTATTGGAGAGTTTTGTATTTATTAAAACATTTCTTTTTCAGTCTTTGGGCATGAGGTTGGCTCTTTGTGGCCAGGAACCTGAGTGGGGCCTGGTGGAGAAGGGGCAGAGAGTAGGAGGTGAGAGAGAGGAGCTCTGACACTTGGGGAGCTGAAAGAGACCTGGAGAGGCAGAGGATAGCGTGGCAGTTGGCTGGCATGCCTGGGTTCCGCAGAGGGGCTGGGGATGGTTCTTGAGATGGTCTAGAGACTCAAGAATTTAGGGAAGTAGAAGCAGGATTTTGACTCAAGTTTAGTTTCCCACATCGCTGGCCTGTTTGCTGACTTCATGTTTGAAGTTGCTCCAGAGAGAGAATCAAAGGTGTCACCAGCCCCTCTCTCCCTCCTTCCCTTCCCTTCCCTTTCTTTCCCTCCCCTCCCCTCCCCTCCCCTCCCCTCCCCTCCCCTCCCCTTCCCTTCACTCTCCCTTCCCTCTCCCTTCCCTTCCCTTCTCCTTCGTTCACAGCAATGGGGTCTTGCTATGTTGCCCAGGCTGGTCTTGAACTCCTGGCCTCAAGTGATCCTCCTGCCTTGGCCTTCCAAAGTGTTGGGATTACAGGCATGAGCCACCACACCCAGCCCAGCCTCTACCTTCTTTGTCTAAAGTGAGGCAAACACTTTTCTGTTTTTTTCCTGGAAACTCGTGTTCTGGACCAGTTCTGGGGCAAACTGGGGTCAGAGTGGATTGGAATCAGCTCTGATCCAGCTTTTGGCTGTGCTTACCTTGAGACCAAATCATGTAGAGAATAAGACAAGACCCTCCTGCCCTGTTACCCTCTTCTCTCTCCCCTCCCTCATTCCTACCATCAAGACCCAGGCATTTTGACAAGCTCTAGGAAATGAGGGTATCAGAACAGAAATCTAACAAATGTATGTAGCTGCAGATCCATCTTTCATATAAACAATGTGGAGTCAAATGAATCTGGGATTTTATGATCTGGTAGGGCAG